ATCTCTGGGCAGCCCAGGCATGGCCTTCCCTATAAACATTTCCTTTTCCAAGAACCAGTAGTTGAAGTCCTGAGAGGTGGAGGGAGAGTCTGGGATTCCCACGGAGGAGAGAGGGGGGCTCCCTGGAAACTAAGATAGGTAGACCCCACTACCATCGCCCAGGACACAACTGGGAACTTGGCAAAAAGAAAGGACAGGGCTGCAAGGAGAGTACAGACATGTGCTGGTGAGTGCACTGTCTGCATAGTTACACCAGAGCATCTTATCAATCAGAAACTTATCTTTCAGGTTTTGAGCCCAGTTCTCTACAGGAGAATCCCAGGAGTGGAAGTGGAAGGCAGTAGAAGACAGGGAGGGCACGCCTCTGGGAACACGGGAACATGGGTGGGCATGAGATCCTTGAATAAGACAGCCTGAAGTTCGGAAGAGACCAAGGCCTCTGAAGGACCAGGCAGATGTTCAGGGTGCAGGAGGGGGAAGGGCTGGTGAGAAAGATCCTGTGAGAGGAAGCTGCTGTGATTCAGAGAAGAGACTTCAAGCTGTGTGTGACCCTGGCGTCCGGTTCCTCTCACAGGCTGGAGCTTTTCGGAAGTGGCATGCAAAGAGTCCAGGTTTGGCCTTGGGGGGAGTTGGGGTTAGGATCCCTAAGCTGGAGGTTGAGAAGTAAATTACAGAAAACTCTGGTGACCAAATTTGCTCCTCCACCCAGGAGATTTCTCACTGGTTTTTAAGCACATCATTTCCCCTTCTGCAAGAGTTACATAAAACCAAAGCAAAATAAGCCCTGAAACCTGGGCCCACCGGACCACAGTCTTTTCAACGTCCCTTCCTGGTGTCTGGCCCCCAGCCCTGGTGGGGGTTCCCCTGAGATAAGGGCTGTTCACTTTCTCTGACCACATGGTTTCCGCTTCTGTGTCTCTTGTTTCCTAGGCTGATAAAAATACTGAGCCCTAGAGGCCCTGGCTTCCTCTGACCCCTTGGGGCAGGCAGCAGGCATCCTGTCCAGCATGGTGGGGGCAGGGACAGGGGCCAGGGATTCCCAAGGGGTGACTCAGTGCCTGCCATGAAACAGTGGGTAGGTGGAAGTGTATCTCTGCTCTCTAGAGCTGGCACCAGGAGTTGAGTCTCAGTGGAGGATGCATTGGGATTCAATTGGAGGAACAGGCCTGGAAAAGAATAATGAGATTGAAGAGGGTCAGTTTGAGGACTCAGGTTGGGGCAGGTTTGGATTAAGTTAGGAAAAGGATCTGGGAGGGACTCTGTTCAGTGTAGGTCAACTGAGCATTATGTAGCCCAAAGATAAATTTAAACCCTGCTTCAAGCTTACAATCTAGTGGGGAGGCAGACCCATACCTAGTTAACTGATTCAAGGCATGATGAGTAAACTTTAAGATGATTACAGAAAGAGGGGAGATTAAGTCCATTTGAAAGCATCCAGGGAGCCTCTGAGGAGACAGCATTTGAACTTGCTCTAATGAATGGGTTCACTAGGTGGAGGTGGATGGAAAGGTTCCATAGGCGAATAACACGTCTTGAGCGAGCCTGACAAGTCAGAAAATGCAGTATGTTCTGGGAAAGGAGCGTCCTGAGGGAGAAGAAGCACAGGTGTGAGGGAACATGTGATGAAGAAAGGACCACAGAAAGTCAAGGTCAGAGATTGGACTGCATCCTGTGGGCAGTGGTCCAGGTGACGATGAAAAAGAGGGAGAACAGGTGAGTGCTGCAGTACAGACAAGGAGTAAGAAACCCATGTGGAATTCTGAAACTTCCTTTGTAGAAAACTTTGGAAGGTGTCTGCCACATTGATCCTGGAATGTGTGTTTATTTGGGGTTATATAAATCTGTTCTGTGGAAGCCACCTGAAGTCAGGAAGAGATGGAGGGCATCCTTCAGGAGTGAGATGAGACCTCATCATACTTGACTGTCCAGCATCATCTCTGAGTAAGGGGACCAAAAAATTTATCTTCCAAACTGCCTGAACCCCCAGCCTGTGGTTCTCTCCTAGGCCTCAGCCTTTCCTGCCTTTGACTGAAACAGCAGTATCTTCTAAGCCCTGGGGGCTTCCCCGGGCCCCAGCCCCGACCTAGAACCCGCCCGCTGCCTGCCACGCTGCCACTGCCGCTTCCTCTATAAAGGGACCTGAGCGTCCGGGCCCAGGGGCTCCGCACAGCAGGTGAGGCTCTCCTGCCCCATCTCCTTGGGCTGCTGTCTCTCTCTCTCTCTCTCTTTCTCTGCAGGTTCTCCCCATGACACCACCTGAACGTCTCTTCCTCCCAAGGGTGTGTGGCACCACCCTACACCTCCTCCTTCTGGGGCTGCTGCTGGTTCTGCTGCCTGGGGCCCAGGTGAGGCAGCAGGAGAATGGGGGCTGCTGGGGCTAGAGCCCCCCTCAACTCTGTTCTCCCCTAGGGGCTCCCTGGTGTTGGCCTCACACCTTCAGCTGCCCAGACTGCCCGTCAGCACCCCAAGATGCATCTTGCCCACAGCACCCTCAAACCTGCTGCTCACCTCATTGGTAAACATCCACCTGACCTCCCAGACATGTCCCTCCCACCCCCATCCCCTATGGCTCTTCCTAGGAGACCCCAGCAAGCAGAACTCACTGCTCTGGAGAGCAAACACGGACCGTGCCTTCCTCCAGGATGGTTTCTCCTTGAGCAACAATTCTCTCCTGGTCCCCACCAGTGGCATCTACTTCGTCTACTCCCAGGTGGTCTTCTCTGGGAAAGCCTACTCTCCCAAGGCCACCTCCTCCCCACTCTACCTGGCCCATGAGGTCCAGCTCTTCTCCTCCCAGTACCCCTTCCATGTGCCTCTCCTCAGCTCCCAGAAGATGGTGTATCCAGGGCTGCAGGAACCCTGGCTGCACTCGATGTACCACGGGGCTGCGTTCCAGCTCACCCAGGGAGACCAGCTATCCACCCACACAGATGGCATCCCCCACCTAGTCCTCAGCCCTAGTACTGTCTTCTTTGGAGCCTTCGCTCTGTAGAACTTGGAAAAATCCAGAAAGAAAAAATAATTGATTTCAAGACCTTCTCCCCATTCTGCCTCCATTCTGACCATTTCAGGGGTCGTCACCACCTCTCCTTTGGCCATTCCAACAGCTCAAGTCTTCCCTGATCAAGTCACCGGAGCTTTCAAAGAAGGAATTCTAGGCATCCCAGGGGACCACACCTCCCTGAACCATCCCTGATGTCTGTCTGGCTGAGGATTTCAAGCCTGCCTAGGAATTCCCAGCCCAAAGCTGTTGGTCTGTCCCACCAGCTAGGTGGGGCCTAGATCCACACACAGAGGAAGAGCAGGCACATGGAGGAGCTTGGGGGATGACTAGAGGCAGGGAGGGGACTATTTATGAAGGCAAAAAAATTAAATTATTTATTTATGGAGGATGGAGAGAGGGGAATAATAGAAGAACATCCAAGGAGAAACAGAGACAGGCCCAAGAGATGAAGAGTGAGAGGGCATGCGCACAAGGCTGACCAAGAGAGAAAGAAGTAGGCATGAGGGATCACAGGGCCCCAGAAGGCAGGGAAAGGCTCTGAAAGCCAGCTGCCGACCAGAGCCCCACACGGAGGCATCTGCACCCTCGATGAAGCCCAATAAACCTCTTTTCTCTGAAATGCTGTCTGCTTGTGTGTGTGTGTCTGGGAGT